AGCTGACTCCAAGGTTTTGGTGTGAGAAACCAGAAAGAATGGATTTGCCATTGACTGAGGTGGGAAAGACAGTGAAAGGAGCAGCATTTCTTTGGTGGGGAAAGGGTGGTTAGGAGCCTGCTTTTGGACATTTTAAGTTTGAGATACCTATAAGCTCTCCAGGTGGAGACATTAAGTAGGCAGTTGGATATACTAATCTGATTTCAGAGGAGAGGTGGGCTGAATTTCTTTTTTTATTTTAATCATCAACTTTTTTTTTTTTTTTTTTTTTTTTGAGATAGAGTCTCCCTCTGTCGCCCAGGCTGGAGTGCAGTGGCGCGATCTCTGCTCACTGCAAGCTCCGCCTCCTGGGTTCACGCCATTCTCCTGCCTCAGCCTCCCCAGTAGCTGGGACTACAGGCGCCCACCGCCACGCTCGGCTAATTTTTTTGTATTTTTAGTAGAGACAGGGTTTCACCGTGTTAGCCAGGATGGTCTCGATCTCCTGACCTCGTGATCCACCCGCCTCGGCCTCTCAAAATGCTGGGATTACAGGCATGAGCCACCGCGCCCGGCCTCATTCAACTTAATTTTTAAAAATTAGCCCCTCCATAAGCCCTTCCCCAAAAAATCCCCCTCCCCCCGTGCCAAATAGATGTTGAGCTCCTTGAGATCAAGGATTTTGTTTTATTCGGGCTTCTTTTGGGGAGGTGGGATAGGGTAGATGGATACGTTGGGGGTGGGGATGGGGGAGTACCAAAGACATACCAAAGACCTGGCACTAGTTTAGATACTCAGCGAATGGATATAAACACCTGCTTACGACACCCTCTGGATTGCTAGTCTCCCGAGTCAACCGTACTGCACGTGCAGTTCAGACCCCGCCTGGTCCTCTACAGGTCCCTGTCCCAGGCAAGCCTTAGCCCACAGGTTGAACCTAGTTCTGCCCCTCCAGGCTTGGGCTCTGCCCTCTCGGCCCCGCCCATATCGGACCCTGGCCCCTCCTCTTTCTGGCTCCCCCGGATGCTCCTGGCAAAGACTCGGTCCTTCTGGAATCTTGTAACGGTTCTAACAGCTGGGTGCGGGTGGAGCTGCGGGTGAGTCCTCGGCTCCGGATCCATTTCTCTTTTTCGAGTGACGACCTGTTAACCCGTTTTTCAGGCGATCGCCAGCTCGAGTGCAGATTCCTTGCTGTGACCGAGGTTCAGAGTGAGCTCTGTCGGTGTGTCAGTTTGCCTCTTCAGGTGATTGCACGTCTGTGTGCGAGTCTCTCCGTCTCAAGTCTAAGTTCATTCACTGCTCCAGCAGGCACTCTTCAATGAAACCTCATCAGCAGATCGGGCTCTCTTCCCTTGCCTTGCCTCCTAACCCCCCTAGGCCAGGTGAGGGGGACAGGGTACTGGGAGGTAAGAAGGAACTCTTCTGCAAGGAGGGCTCTCACGTCTGTCTTAGGCCTGCTCCTTACCAGAGTCTTTGGGGAAGCAGTAGGGAGGGCCTGAGGGTCTCAGGAAAGGCTCTCTGCTGGTCTGGCTCTGCTCTGTAGCTCCATCTATTTCCCTGTCCCAGGTCCTTTCTTCCTCCTAACCCCATTGACTCTGACCATCCCCTGCCCAGAGCCTGAGGTCCCTTCTCTGGCCCCTCTGCTGGGCTGGCCCATGCAGGTGAGGCCCCGCATCTGGCATCCTGGAACTGGCAGTTGGAGCCTGAGCTATGGGCAAGGTCACTTCGACAGCAGTTGAATGCCCAGCTCCTCATGGTCCCGGAGGAGAGGAGGGTAGGTTTGTCTTCTGATGAGACATCATCTGATTCCCTTAAGTCTTGGCACTCCATATGTGTCTTGGACAGCAAAGAACAGCCCTTGGCCTGCCAGCAGAAACAGAGGCAGTTCGTGAAGCCAGTGACTGAGTCAGAGCAGCCCACAGTGCTGGAACTCCTGCTAGCTGAGCTCCGAACTCTGTTCTCAGCTGTGTTGCAGGACAGTAGCCCTGCAGCTTGGCGCTATCTTCATGCAGTACTGGGTCTACTGCCTCCATATCGTGAGTTGCTAGTTGGCCACCTTGATTTGCTGCCCTTCCTGGAGCAGCTGTACTGCTGGGCACCCTGGGTCCAAACCCACCTCCATCTGGACCTGCTAGGTGCCATTGTCCAGGCCTTTCCTCCAGACAGCTCTTTGTTAGACAGTGCTTCCCATGCTGACTGCTGTCCCCAGAAGCGGAGGCTCCATCACAGGCCCCCATGCCCAGCTTGCCCTTTTGTGCAGGCCCAGTGGAGCAGGCAGCAAGTAAAGGAGGAGCTGGCCACCTGGCTGCGACCATTGACACTGCCTGAGCTACAGCGCTGCCTGGGCATTGTTGGTGCTCAGGTGGCCCTAGAAGAGGCTGTGTGGCTGGATGGACTTAGTCTCCTTCCCTTGGCACTGGCAGCGGACATCCCTGTACGGTATGAAAGCAGTGACACTGACAATGCAGAGGTGGAGCCTGTTGGAAGAAAAGAGACCAGGTAAGTGAGGGACTCAGTCTAGGGCTTGAGCATGCCTTTTCTCTCCTGATTTTCTGTCACACAGGTCTCAGCTTGACTATGAAGTTCCCAGGGAAAAGGCCTTCCAAAAGAGCAGCACCGGCTTTTCACCTGAGACTTCCTTCCTGGATAGCCAGGTGATGACTGCTCTGAAGATGGAGAGATACCTGAAGAAGATCCACTTCCTCTATCTCAATGTGGCTCCCAGCCGGTACTTTAGGTGATAGCCTATGTCCAGGCCCCTTCTCCTCCGGCCTTCACTGATCAGAGCTCTTTTTTTAAAGGCCTTACAGCCTGATGGTGGTGCCACCCGACAAGGTGAATCCCGAGCACTACATCTTCTCTCCCTTTGGGATCTTGCATGTACATCCTGTGGAAGGTAGCGAGACGATGACACTGGGTACCTGGCACCATCACTGTGTTCTCTGGCAGCAGCTCCAGTTCATTCCATTCTTTAAGTATTGCCTCTTACGCAAGTCCTTTACCTGGTAGGTAATGACGGATATGTGATTTGGGGGGAACAGTATATTATCACTGACCTCTAATTTCTAGTTGGAAGAAGAATGTGAGATTACAGGGGCTGCATCGACTCCAGAAATTCCTAGAGAATCATCTGCTCTTGGCTGTGCCCCACTTTGGAGCTGGGCTACTCCATATTAGCAGGTGAGGTATTAAAAACACAACTTCATTGAGTTCCAGCTCTGACCAGCTTAGTCCTTGATTCTAGGCTTCTGCAGGAGCTACACTCTGTGTCCTGGCTACCCCAGGAACTGGATCGGTGCTATGAGCTGCTGGACCTGCAGACGGCTCTAGCCGAGGAGAAGCATAAGGCTCTACGGCTGCTCCATCGTTGCCTAAACCTCTGCACATCCATTCTTCGACTGGTAAGAGGCTCTTAGTTTATTGTGGACCTCTTCTATCTGGTGAGTTTCCACTCTATGCTCACAGGTTCACGAGGACACATACCACATGCAACAGTGCCTACAGGAGCGAGTACAAAACTGTGACAGGATCAGGACAGGCCAAGGCTCCATATACCTTCAGAGGGTACAGCACAAGCAACTGGAGCAGAAGCTGAAGCAAGCAGAGGCCTGGTGGCTGCAGCTGGGAAAGTTTGCCCGCCTGGTTGACTACATGATTTGTCAGAGCCTCATTTCTGTCTTGGAAGAGCAGATAACCTCTTTTGTGGCCAACATCCTTCAAGTGAGGTGGTGGGTGGCATGTGTGGAGGTGGCCCCTCGACCTTTCCTGACCCTTTTTTTTACAGGCCCCAAGGCAGAAACCCTTTCTCTCATCACAGCTGGTCTTTGATGATCATGGTCAACTGTCTCATGTGCCCTGTGTTGAAAATATGATCCAGACTCTAACTGGAGGCCTACAGTCTGTCAAGACCTCTGCCTTGCAGGTATTCTGAATTGGGCAGAGAGCTGGCTGTGGTTTCTGCCCCTTCTCCATATCCTGGCATGAAGGTAGTGCAGTCTGCAGACCTGAAGACCTCCTCGGATTCCCTGTATTCTGAAGGTATTTAGGGAGACCTAGGCAGGGGGTAGGAACTCACGGACAATTATGGCCTGTGCTCCACTAGAAGAAGATGAAGAGGAGGACTCAAAAGACGAATTTCTGATGCCCAAGTTCCAGGGCCAGCCCAGCGATGCTGTGAGCATCTTCTGTGGCCCGAATGTGGGATTGGTGTGGCCCTGGAAGTCTCACCCAATTGCTGGTATCTTGGAGGTCCGTGGATGTCGGCTGCGGGGCCAATACTTCCCCCACAATTATAAGCAGCTGGAGGAAGACCTGGACAACAACCCTAAGATCCAGCAGGCACTGAATATACAACAGGTGCTGCTGGAGGTGAGAACAGTGGTTTAAGGGATAGGGCGCTGGCCTCTGCCCTAAACACCTTGTCTGCCCTTAGGGCGTGCTGTGCAAGGTGCAGGAATTCTGCAGGGAACATCATTGGATAACAGGCATTTATGAATTCCTGCAATCCTGGGGGCCTCAGAAGCTGGAAGACATGAGAGGTGGTCCCATCAAGAACTACGTGACGCTGGTGAGCCGCCTGAATGTTTGGCAGGCCCGTGTCTCCAGTATGCCTATCGAGTTGCTCACAAAAGGCGGGTTGCTGCTACTTAGCTGCCATGATGTACAGGCAGAGATGGGTGAGTACTGCTTCTCTTCCCTCTCCTCCTTCCGTCCCCTCACACCTTACTCTCCTGTCTCCAGAATCCAAGCTGAACAGCATAAGGAAGGACATTCTTGCACACGTGCAAAATGAGTGCTGGAACCTCAGTCAACAACTCATGACAGAGCTCACAGATTTCATGCATATCTTCCGAACCATCAACTCAGATATTCATGCCATTGCACAGTGCACCCAGAAGGTGGGCTCTCCCCATCCATCCTTCCCAGTTTAGGGCTGCCGGTCTCATGCTGTAATTCCTGCAGTTGAATGAAGCCAATGAACAGTACGTCGAGCTGGAGGAGCGAATGGAATACGTACGGGCACTCCACGAACTCATCCGCAACCACTTTAGCCTCTTTAGTGCTGAGAATGAAGCACTGGACATCTCGGTGAGAAGGCAATTCGGGGAGTCACCCATCCCTCCCTGCCCTCCTCCCCCACAACCACATCTACTCCACTGCCCTCTGCTTGCCCCACAGCTTCTGGATATGTGGGAGGCATTTCAGTTTGAGAAAAGCCAGGCTTCAGAGTTCCTGCTCAGCAAGCGACATGCCATTATGCCCAAGCTGCAGCAGCTGATGGCAGCAGCATTGGCAGAGCTGGAAGGCCTGCTTGCGAAGGCCCTCTCCGGTCCCTTTATGGACCCCACACAAGATCAGAGGAGTACTGAGCACCAGCTCGTCTCCCTAGAGCGTCAGTTCCAGAACACAGTCAGCGACCTCAGTGAACTGCACCACGCCTATGCCATCTTCACTGGTACTGAGGATCCCTGCACCCTCCATTATCACAGCCCAGGTCTCAAGTCAGCCCTCCCCCACAGAGGATGAGACTCCTGTGCCCTTGCCAATCTGTGGGACACGTCCTATTGTGCAGCAGCAGCGCATATGGCACCTGTACCGAGTCATCTCCGAAAACATCAGCGAGTGGAAGTGCATGGCTTTTGCCAAGGTGCTGACACCCTTCCTTGGAGCTCTTGACTGCTCAAGCTGACAGTGAGCCCTTCTCCCTGCAGTTCAGCCCAGCTATGGCCCAGGAGAAGACAGAGGGCTGGCTGACAGAGGCAGCACGGATGAGCACAACCCTGGAGCTGCACAGCCCCGTGCTGCAGCACTGCATGCGCATCCTGGGGGAGTTTCGCAGCTACCTGCCCCTGCTCACTAAGCTGGGCAGCCTCCACCCACAGAGCCTCAACTGCCAGTGTCTCCTGCGTGGTATGTTTGGTTAATGTCAGAGGAGGGGGAAAGTGTTGCTCTGACTTGTTTTCTCTACCTCCAGCCCTTGGGCTGGGCAGTCTCCAAACTATAGAACTCCTAACGCTGGGCCAGCTGCTTACTTATCCACTGCTGGAGTTTGCAGATCGAATCAACCAGGTGGGGCCCTCAGTACAGGGGCGAGGGAGGTGCAGTCCTGGTTCCTGAGACCCAGCTGTTCCAGGTCTGGCAGAATGAAAATGAACGAATTCATGCCCAAGAGACTATACGGCGGTTGCAGCGGTACTGGGAAGCGCGCCAGCTGCGCCTGCTCAACTTCATCCTGCATGTACCCTACGAGCCCCCAGCCTCAGAGCGCTCCAAGAGGCAGGTGCTCCGCAGCCCCCAATGGGAGGTAGTGGACAAAGATAGTGGCACCTTCATCCTCTCAGGTGAGACCCAGACCTTGTGACCTAGTGAAAGCTCTGACTGCCAGTTCAGCTTTTTCTGTCTTAGATTACAGCAACCTGCAGGATTCCATCCAGGAAAGTCTTCAGGTGTTGTCCAAGATCTTGGCCATCGAAAAGTCAGGAGATTTAAACAAAATAGCTTTGGAGTGGGTGGCCATCATGCATGGCCTGGGTAAGTGCAGGCCTCTAGCCAGGCTGATGGGTTCCCACCAGCATTCCTCTGGCTGCTTACACAGGTGCCCTGCTGGAGGTGTGGCTGACTTTCCAGCAGAAGTGGATTTTTCTGAATAAAGTTCTGCATGAGATGAAGATCCAGTTTCCTAATGCTGACCTGGTAGGGAAGGGGGTTGAGGCAGAGAGGGCAAGGGCCCTCACTTTTATCCTCTCCCTCACCACAGAACTCTCGTTTCAAGGTCATGGATGACCAGTATCGAACCCTGATGCGCATCTCTGTAGCTGACCCCATGGTTCTGTCACTTGTAGTGCCCAGTGCCGAGAGGAGCCCTTACTTCCAAGGCCAGCAGCTGCAACAACTGCTGCAAGCAGGATCGGTGGAGCTGGAGGGCATCATCATGAGTCTGGAGAGCGTGCTCTATGGGGTGTGTGCTCACTTCCCCCGCCTCTTCTTCCTTAGTGACAGTGAGCTGGTAGCCCTGCTGGCTGCTCGACTGGAATCATGCGAAGCCCAGCTATGGGTACGACGCTGCTTTCCTCATGTGCATGCTGTGAGCTTCAGGTCTTGCCCAACTGGTGAGAAAAACACAGATGACTGGGAGTCAAGCCCAAACACACAGACTCAGGTGGAGGCACTTGCAGTGCTAGGGGCAGGTGGGGAGGAGGTGAAGCTGCAGGGTCCCCTTCCTCTGCATCCAGATCTCCCTAAGTGGCTGGCCTCTCTGGAGAAGTGTCTGCGCTTGGCACTGGTGCACATGCTGCAGGGCTGTGTGGCTGCTCGCCTTGCTCGAGGCCCATCTCTAGGTGAGGCCCTCAAGCAACTGCCCAAGCAAAACAAGTTGTACCTGCAACTGTATGTCCAGCACTGGATCGACTTAGTCCAGGCCTTCCCATGGCAGTGTGTGCTGGTGGCAGAGGAGGTGGTATGGCGGGCCGAGATGGAGGAGGCTCTGCTTGAGTGGGGTACCCTGGCCATGGTCTCCATGCATATGCGCAAGCTTGAGGTACTGGTGAATTTTATGCGGGCCCAGAGGGCTTCCCAAGGTGGGCAGTCCCTGCCTTCTGTCCGCCAGACCAGCCTTCTCAGTGCCCTGCTGGTCATGGCAGTGACTCACCGGGATATAGCACAGCTGCTGGAACAGCACCAGGTCAGTGATCTCACAGACTTTCACTGGGTCCGCCAACTCAAGTATCACTTGGGTTCACCTCACATAATCCCCAAAAGCCCCCTACAGAGTCTTAAGACTATTGCATCTTCTGAACCCTCTCTGTCACCAGCGGCATGCTGGATAGATGTGCTAGGCAGGTCCTTCCTGTACAATTACGAGTATCTGGGACCTAGACTAGGGCCTCTACCCAGCCTACTGCCTGAACGGCCAGCCCTGGTACTATTATTGGCCCTAGAGGAGGTGGCCTGTGGGACCGTACTGGGTCCTAATGGTGTGGGCAAGAGAGCTATAGTGAACAGCCTGGCACAGGCCCTGGGCCGCCAGCTGGTGATGCTACCCTGCTCACCTCAGATAGAGGCTCAATGCCTGAGCAACTATCTGAATGGTGCCCTGCAGGGTGGTGCCTGGCTGCTGTTGGAGAAAGTTCATCAGCTGCCCCCTGGCTTGCTCTCTGCCCTGGGCCAGCGCCTGGGTGAACTGCACCACTTGTATGCCCCACTGTACCAGGAGGCTTCCCGAAACACAAGCACCATAGACCCCACCCAGCCCCAGCTCCTTGGCAGTAGCTTCTTTGAAAAACATCACGTGTCTGTGCGCCTTGGCTATGGCTGTCTCCTGGTACTGCGTGCCCTGAGCTCTGCTGTGCCTGCCAACCTGCACCTGCTGCTGCGGCCTGTGGCATTGGCATTGCCTGATCTGCGGCAAGTGGCAGAGCTGACTCTGCTGGGTGCAGGGATGAGGGATGCCTTCCAGATGGCTACCCGCCTATCCAAATTCTTCTCTCTAGAGCGTGAGCTGGTGTCTGGGCCCCTGCCCTGCCGCCTGCCACTGCTCAAGCAGATACTGGAAGACACAATACGGACACTAAATGTGACCAAGGAGGAACCGAAGTGCCAGAAGCCTCGCAGCCTAGCTGCCATTGAGGAGGCTGCCCTACTGCGCTCACCACTGTTTAGCATTCTCAATGGGCTCCACCTGCACAACCTCCGAGGGCTGTTGTGTGCGCTTTTCCCTAGCGCCAGCCAAGTGCTGGCAGAACCTATGACTTACAAGCTGATGAAGCCATTGGTGGTGGAGGAACTGCAACAGGTAGGTCTGGATCCCAGCCCTGACATTTTGGGGTCCTTGGAACAGTTGAGCCAGGCCCTGAGCCGGGCCTCAGGCATTCTGCTCCTGGGCCCTGCGGGCAGCGGCAAGACCACTTGTTGGCACAGCTTATTTAAGATCCAGAATCGGCTGGCAGCCATGGAGGACACCTCAACCCAAGGCTGCCAGCCTGTGGAAATTACCCACCTGTACCCCAGTGGCCTCAGCCCCCAGGAGTTCCTGGGATGGCTAGAGGGCTCCTGCTGGCATCATGGCATCTTTCCCAAGGTACTTCGTGCAGCCGGTCAGTGTAACAACATGGGCCAAAAGAGGCAGACAGAGGAATCAATCGGGATCCAGCACTGGATAATATGTGATGGAGCCTCCAATGGTGCTTGGCTGGACTCCATCACTTGCCTCCTGAGTGAGCTTCCCCAGCTTAGTCTCCCCAGTGGACAGCAGATAGCACGACCCCCAGGCACCTTTCTCTTGATGGAGGTGGCTGACACAACAGGCATATCCCCCACAGTGGTAGGCTGTTGTGCCCTAGTCTGGTGTGGTGGAGAGCAGACTTGGCAGTGTATACTTAGTGCCCTGATGGCATCCCTTCCTTATGAGTACCGCCTGCAGCACCGGACAGTCGCTGAGCTCAACCACATGGCTGAGGTTCTGGTGCCTGCAACATTGCGATTCCTCACCTGCCAAGGTGTCAGCTCTCTGCTGCAGGTACACGGGCAGCAGGCTGTTTGTGCAGGTGTGGCAGAAGTTACCAGCATGGCACGCATCTTGCATAGTCTGCTTGACCTCCACCTTCGCCTAAAGGAGGAGAAGGCCCCTGGCCCAGGTGGGAAGATGGACGGGCTGGTTTGAGAGAGAGGCTCCTCTCGTGGCCATGGCAACTTTCACAGAGGACCTCAGCTATAGTGATCCTGTGGCCCAAAGCTTCAGGTCTTCAAAAAGCAGCTTTCTAAACCGGTCCCAGGTTGACAGTGACGATGTGCCAGATAAGTGCAGGGAACACTTGCTGGCTGTCAGCAGTTTTCTTTTTGCCTTGATCTGGGGCTTTGGAGCCCACCTTCCCTCCAGGTACCTACCAGGATGGGGGATGGGAGATGCAGTGACGCTTTTGCCTGTGTGTCCATCTGAGCAGGTTCTGGCCCATCTTTGATACCTTCATAAGGGATTCTATTAGTCGCCTCTCCAACTACCCTGAGCCACCACCCTCAGCCTTGGTGTTTGATCTACATGTAAGCCCTGAAGATGGAACACTGGTCCCCTTCACTGGCCAATACCTGAGCAGCCACATCAAAGGAACTTTGGGCACCTTTCACCCTTCTATCCAGGTGTGAGGACAGTAAGGCAAGAGCTGGGGTTAGTGCTGCAGTAAGTCCCACTTCTGTCTTGCAGACTGAACGGCTCTTGTATGTGGTGGACCTGCTTCTGTCAGGGGGACAGCCAGTGTTGCTGGCTGGAGAGGCAGCAACAGGGAAGTCAGCCTTTGTGGAGGTGCTGGTAGAGCCACATCACCCTTACATATACAGCCCCATCCACCCTGCCTTCAGTTCCTCCCACCTCCGTCTCCTGCTGAGCAGAGGAATCCAGGGCCAAACACAAGCCAGCCCACAGCCTGGGCATCACCAGGATTCTAAACCCTCCCTCCTCTTCTTGCTGGAGGACCTGCACCTAGCCACTTCTGGTGAGGAGCTGCGAAGAGGGAAGGAAGGAGCTATGTCCTCATTATTATTCCTCATGTCCCATAGACCCAGAGAAGAGCTGCCAGCCAGTGTTGGAGACTCTGCGCCAGGCCATGGATGGCACTGTGTATGCCCACAGCACCTTGGAACTGCAGACGCTGCAGCCTACAGTCAACTTCCTTGCCACTGTCACAGTGCCAGGATACTGTGAGCGCCCACTGTGTCCACGCCTCTTTCGACTCTTCACAGTCCTGGCCCTGGAAAGCATGACCCAGGCCACCCTGCTGGAAAGACATGTGCCTATCATTCAGGCTTGGCTTGAGCGTTTCCCTTCTGTGGAACGGGAGCGTGCTCTGGCACGAGGTCTGGTTAGGGCCTCAGTAGAGGCCTGGGAGGCTGTGTGCAATTGCTTCATGCCTTCACCCCTCCACCCACACTACCACTTCTCCCTACACTCTGTGAGCCACCTACTGAGCAGCCTGCAGCTGCTGCCCAACAGAACAGGCTCCCGAGGTTTTGTGGACTATCCCAACCACCAGGAGCACTTGCGCCGGGTGTCAGGCCTGCGAGGCACTTGTCTGACCGTTATGATGGCCACACGCAATGTGGTGCGTCTTTGGTTGCATGAGGCACAGAGAACCTTTTGCGACCGGCTGGACAGCCCCAGGGAACGCTCCTACTGTGCCAAGCTGCTCCTAGTAGTAGCTCAAAGTGTCTTCTGCTGTGGGCCAGGGCCCCAGCACCTGGGCAAGGACCATCAGGAGAGTGAGGAGGAGGAGGAGGAGGAGAGGGTGCCCGAAGTAGAATCTGAAGGGGAGTTGGCCCAGTGGGAGGACTTCAGCAACAGCAATAGTGAAACAGAGGAGGAAGAGGAACCTTATGGCCTTCAGGTCGCCAGAGTCTCAAACTCCAGAGATCCAAGTCTAACACCATCCATAGGACCAGTAAGCAGGGGGATGAAGGAAAGCATAAGTCACAAGATAAGGCAAGAGAAAGGCACAAGGGCATCCAACTATAGGCTCCAGGTAAGGAGATCATTCAAGACTTGGTGGCAGAAGAAACCCCAGATGGACCTGATCTCACCCTTGTTGTTACCAGTGTTACTACTACATCCCCAGGAAAAGCCCTCAGACCTGGTCTTCAGTCAGGAGCTGATACTGGGGCCTAACTCTGAGACCCCCAACTTGTACCTGGAACGACAGTGGGAGAAGCTAGAGGAGCAGTTGGCCACCTCAGCTGCTCAACTGAAGTTGAGCCCCCACCTGGCCCGGTGTCATTCCATGGCCCAGCACGTGGCCCGCCTGGTCCGGGTGCTGGCCAGGCCCCGGCAGCATGGCCTGCTGCTCTCGGGGGCTCTGGGTACTGGGCGCCACACTGCCATCACTCTGGCTTCTAGCATTTGTCAGGCCCATTTCTTTCATCTACCATCTGGGTCAGAGGAGGCCATTCTCCAATGTCTACGAGATGCCAGCTGGCATGCTGGCATGTTAAGCCAGCCAGTGGCTCTGTTGGTACCCAGTGGTGTGGATCTCACTACACTTCATCGCCTCCTGGCCCTGGCAACCTCAGGCAGTTTCCCTGGCCAGTACACAGAAGCAGATTTGGACCGCATTGGAGAACACCTCCCCAGGGAGAACCTTGGTGTCAAACAGAACATCAAGAAGGAAATGGTGTTGCAGAGGTGAGGCCAAGAACCCCATATGCGAATCTGCTGGGGAGGACATTAGCTGAGCCCTGGCCCACAGGTTCCACCAGCAAGTGTGCAGCCACCTTCACCTGTTCTTCCTGATTGGAGATAAACAGGCCCACAAGCAGCTGCCCTCCACCCTTTTCCTGAGGCTCCTTCAACTGGCCACTGCCAGCATTGACCGCTATGAACCCTGGGACCAAGCTGCCCTGGCCAAGGTGGCCCAGCATCACCTGGAGGGTGCTCAGAGTGTGCCCCTTGATGACGGTAAGCCCTTTTTACTTGTCCTTACCACTCATACAGAGTGAGGCTAAAGCCATGCCCATTGCAGGCTCCTGGAAGTACCCAGACCTCCAGGCCTCAATTCCCAGTGTGGCCAAAGCCATGGCTCTTATCCACCTTTCGGCCACCCACTACCATGAGCACCTGTGCCCTGCATTGCCACTCGTCACCCCCAAGACCTTCCTAGACTTCCTGGACACTTTCCTGATGCTGCAGCAACAGACAATCCTGAAGATTAAGAACAAGGCCCAGCGGTGAGTGTCCCGTCCCCTGCAGTGTACCTCCTTGGGTTTCCTCACCAGCACATTGTATCTCCAGGGTCCAGAATGCCTTGGAGAATCTGAGAATGCTGATTAAGGAGCACGGTACCCATGCCAATCTGATCTTTGACTTGGAACAGCAGCTGAAAGACTCCGGCAAGGTAAGGAGATGATTTTGAGGCTTCCATGGTGGTGGAGCTGCAGGGCCTGGATCTGTCTCTGCAGAGTCTCAGCATGTTTCAGCAGCAGCTAGAGCAAAGCAAGCTCCTATACAAGCAGCAGCTGGAAGAGTGTCGGCATCAAGAGAACCTCATTGAGAACCTGGCCAGGCAACGGGATGCCCTGCAAGCTCAGCGAGAGGCTTTCCTGGAGCAGGTGGGCTCTTCCTGCCGCCTGCCCTGCACTGCGCTCACTTCAGAGGGTATCTCTCCTCATTTAGATGAGCAAGGCATTTCTGGAGCCTCTGAGCCAGCTGCAGGTGGCTGACTTTGAGGAGATACGGAGCTATCGAGCACCACCAGAATCTGTGGTCCGGGTAACTGATGCAATGTGTGACTTGTTCCACCATGAAACAGGCTGGGCCAGTGCCAAACAGCTGTTATGCACTGAGGATTTTTATCAGGTAGGAAGGGTGGAGCACAATGAAGGAGGATACTTCCCCATCCCGTTAACATACATCCTTCCAGGAGCTGGTGTTCTTCCCCAAGGAGAAGATAACAGACTCAGAGCTGATAAAGTTACATCTAATTCTGAAGGCTCCAGGTATGGACGATGCAGCCCTGCGGGCAGTGAGCCGACCTGCAGCCAGCCTGGCAGCCTGGCTCTGGGCTGTTCTGCACTATGGGCTGGCGCATTGCCGGGGACTGCCCACGGACCTGCTGCTGCAGCAAGTGGAGGCAACACTCACTCGGGAGCAGGCCCGCCTGGGCTACTACCAGTTTCAGGCCCAGGAGACCCTGGAGCATAATTTGGCCCTGGCTAAGATGGTGGAGGATGCCCAAGCTTCCCACAACTGCGTGGCAAAGACCCTCAGTCAAGCACAGTGTGGGCAGTATCACAAATGGCCCATGAAGGCTGCACTGCTCACGCCTATGCGTGCCTGGACTACACAGCTCCAGGTAACCATCCCCCTCCCAGATGTCTCCCCCAATACACAGCCTCTGGTCTTCCCTTCCACTCCAGAAGCTGAAGGGACGCTGCATGACTGTGTTTGGAGATACCCTCCTATGTTCAGCTGCCATCATCTACCTGGGTCCCTTCCCACCATTGCGGCGCCAAGAGCTACTGGACGAGTGGTTAGCTCTGTGTAGGGGCTTTCAGGAGGCTCTGGGCCCAGATGATGTGGCACAGGCACTGAAGCGGAAGCAAAAATCTGTCAGCATACCACCAAAGAACCCCCTGCTGGCTACACACTCTCCCTTCAGTATTCTGTCCTTGCTGAGCTCTGAATCGGAGCAGTACCAGTGGGATGGAAACCTGAAGCCACAGGCAAAGTCGGCCCACCTGGCAGGCTTGCTTCTGCGAAGCCCCACACACTACAGTAGTTGCCGTTGGCCTCTGCTGCTTGACCCCAGCAACGAGGCCCTCATCTGGTTGGACCCGCTGCCTCTGGAAGAGAATCGATCTTTTGCGCCAGCCCTCACTGAGGGTAGAGGTAAGCAGGCATAATAAATGCAATGCTTCCGGAAGAAGAGCTCCTCTGAATCTTTCTGCCCCAGGGAAAGGCCTCATGAGAAATCAAAAGAGAGAGAGTAAAACGGACATGAAAGAGGAAGATGATGAGAGTGAAGAGAGTAATGAGGCTGAGGACCAGACAAAAGAGCAGAAGGCAGAGGAAAGAAAAAATGAGCAGGAGAAAGAGCAAGAGGAAAATGAAGAGAAAGAGGAGGAGAAGACAGAGAGCCAGGGGTCAAAGCCAGCCTATGAGACTCAGCTTCCATCCCTTCCCTACCTTAGTGTTCTTTCAGGTGCTGACCCAGAGCTGGGTTCTCAGCTCCAGGAGGCAGCTGCTTGTGGTGAGAGCTGGTCCCCACCCACCCTGGCCCCTGTGGGTAGGGTGCCTTTGCCTCCCTCTCACAGGCCTGCCTGTGTTACTGACCAATGTGGAGCTGGGTCTAGGGTGCGAAGAACTGCAATGGCTGCTGCAACGGGAGCAGCTGAGTCCACCCCAGGTGCAGCCTGGCTTCTGTCTGTATCTCAGCACCACCCTCTCCCTCTGTGCCATGGAAAAAGGTGAGGCCCAGAGGGCAAATTGCCAGCACAGTAAGAGGTTAAGCATCTCCCATGTTACCCCAAGTGCTAGGTTGTGAACTGCTAAAGGGGCTGAATGTGTTGGATCTGGGCCTGAACATGGAAATACTGGAAGAACAGATGCTGCATGAAATCTTGTGCAGAGAGTATCCTGAACTCGAGACCCGCTGGCAGGACCTAAAGATCAGAGCCCTAGATACCTGCAAGGCTGTGGAGGCTGCTGAGGTGCTTGGGGGCTCAGTCTGTGGGTTGAGATGGCCAGATCCATCCAACAAATGAGTGTATGCAGGAGCGGCTGCTGACGATGCTGCTGTTCCAGAATCCGAAGCGTCAGAAGCCAGCCAAGTTTCTGCGGAACATAGTGAGGGCCCAAGGAAAGCTATGCCAGCTGCGTGCTCATTGTGAAGAGTTAGAAGGGCAGAAACTACAGGAGATGGTATTGTGGGCACCCTATCGACCTGTGGTTTGGCATGGAATGGCCATGGTAAAGGCCCTAAGCCAACTGCAGAACCTGCTGCCACTTTTCTGTATGAGCCCAGAGAACTGGCTGGCAGTCACTAAGCAGGCTCTGGACAGCATGAAGCCACGTGAGATTAATCACGGGGAGGACCTGGCCAGCCATCTACTGCAATTGAGAGCACACCTGACCCGCCAGCTGCTGGGCAGCACCGTGACTGCACTGGGCCTTACCCAAGTACCCTTGGTGGGTGCATTGGGCGCTTTGGCTCTGCTGCAAGCAACAGGGAAAGCATCAGAGCTGGAAAGACTGGCACTCTGGCCTGGACTAGCAGCCTCTCCCAGCACAGTCCACAGCAAGCCAGTCTCAGATGTGGCTCGACCGGCCTGGCTTGGGCCAAAAGCCTGGCATGAATGTGAGATGTTAGAGCTGCTGCCCCCATTTGTTGGCCTGTGTGCCTCCCTGGCAGGCCACTCCAGTGCTTGGCAGGCTTACCTGTCACTGTCATCCACAGTGCTGGGTCCTGCACCTGGGCCAGGGCCTGAGCCACTCAGCCTCCTCCAGAAGCTGATCCTGTGGCGCGTTCTGCGACCTGAGTGCCTGGCAGGTGCCCTGGCAGACTTCACCACTAGCCTCCTGGGTCGGCCCCTGGATGAAAACACGTATGCTCCCACCATGCCCTTTAAACATAGTCAGGCTACTCAGCCCATGCTGATCTTGTTGCCACCGCCTGGCCACCCCTCAGCCACTCTGCATCCTCTGACTGTCATCCAGAAACTGGCTGCCAAGTATCAGCAGGTTTGAACCTAGTTTCTTGGCCACAGAGTGACAGTCATGCTGCCATCTCTTTTTTGGTCCCCAGGGGCAGAAGCAACTGCAGGTGATAGCCCTGGGCTCTGAAGCCTGGGACCCAGTCTCAGTTGTGGTCAGCACTCTATCCCAGGCTATGTATGAGGGGCACTGGCTGGTGCTGGACAACTGTCATCTGATGCCCCATTGGCCGAAAGAGCTGCTACAGCTCTTGCTGGAACTGTTAGGCAGAGCCAAGGGTGAGTTTATTGCCTAGATTGGCTTCCAGGATAGGACTGATCTCAGACCCTTGTCTGACTCTAGTGGTTGCAGACCTGGAATCAGAACAGCTTTTAGACCAACCTGAAAGCAGGAATGTAAGCACTGTTCACAGAGATTTTCGTCTTTGGCTTATTGTGCCTGCAGAGTCTAGTGCTTCTTTGCCAGGTGAGGAGCTTAACCCCCTACAGGCTCTCAAATGTGCTGACTCAGCACTCTCCTTCCTCCCCAGCTGTGCTGACTCAGCACTCCATGCCTGTTTTCTGGAACCAGTCCCTGGAGCTGGGCCATGTTTTGATTGACAGTGTGGAGCTAGCCCAGCAAGTACTCTACATGCAACCCCCCACCCAGGCACTACCTCTGCTCCTCCTCCATGGCCTCCTGCTACACCGGCAGCTCTATGGAACAAGGCTGCAGGCACACAGGGGGCGCTGGTGAGGGACCCCCACCCATTCCTGCTCAGTCAGTGAAACCCTGCTTTCCGCTCCCCTTCTCTAGGAGTCAAGTGACTCTAACCCAGGTTCTTCAGACCCAAGACCAGCTGTGGGCAAGTCTTAGCAATCCCCGTGCTGCCATGCAAGAGCTGGCTGGTGAGACCCTTCCTCTCCCCCTTGGAGTCATCCTGGAACTGAGAGACTCTAACCTCATCTTCAGCTTCAGTTTTCTACGGGGGTCCTCTGGGGGACACTGAGGACAGGGAGGCCCTGATTAGCCTCACACAAGCCTGCCTGAGCCCCAGTAGTGGGAGCTGGGTCCAGCCACACACACCTCAGTCTTTGCTGGCCACGCTCATGCCCCTCCCAGGTAAGCCTCACTCAGGTATCTGTTTTGGGGTACTTGTCCCTCACCCCTCACCTCTATCCCCAAGAGCTAAGGGAGCTGGATGCAATGGCAGAGTGCAAGGCCCAGATGCACCTACTGCCCTCACCACCTGAACCCCGGCTCTGCGGACTGAGTGAGGGCCCCCAAGCCTGGCTGTTGCGACGCCAGAGTCGCGCTCTCTTGAGTGCGCTGCAGCGGAGTTCACCCGTGTGGGTTCCTGAGTCTCGAAGAGGCGCCCAGCTTGCGGAAAGGCGACTGCGGCAACGCCTAGTGCAAGTCAACCGGAGGCTGGAGTCACTGCAGGATCTGCTGACCCACGTGATTCGCCAAGACGAGTCCGACGCCCCGTGGTCAGTGCTGGGGCCAAATGCACGGCGGCCTCTGGAGGGCGTCTTAGAGACCGAGGCTCTAGAACTGAGCCAGTTGGTGGGCACGCTACAACGCGACCTTGATTGCCTGTTGCAGCAGCTGAAGGGCGCACCCCCGTGCCCCTCCCGCCGCTGTGCTGCGGTGGCCCACGCTCTCTGGACTGGCCGCCTACCCTTGCCTTGGCGACCTCATGCGCCGGCCGGTCCGCAGCCGCCCTGGCACTGGCTGCGACAGTTGTCGCGCCGTGGGCAACTGTTGGTTCGTTACTTGGGCGTGGGCGCGGACGCGAGCAGTGATGTACCAGAGCGCGTCTTCCACCTGTCAGCCTTTCGCCACCCGCGCCGCCTGCTGCTGGCATTGCGTGGGGAAGCTGCCCTGGACCAGAATGTGCCCAGCTCGAATTTCCCTGGTAGCCGAGGCTCGGTCTCCAGTCAGCTCCAGTATAAACGTCTGGAGATGAACAGCAACCCTCTGCACTTCAGGGTATCTTCGCGCCGCCCCTCGTTCGCGGTTCCAGCCTTGCCTGACCAGCTTCTGACGCCCCCAGGTGGAGAATGGTCCAAATCCCACGGTTCCAGAGAGAGGGCTGCTGCTGATCGGGCTACAGGTCCTACATGCGGAGTGGGACCCAATAGCTGGAGCCTTGCAGGACAGTCCTTCCAGCCAACCCAGCCCTCTGCCTCCCGTCAGCATCAGCACACAGGCCCCGGGCACCAGTGACCTGCCAGCCCCAGCCGACCTGACTGTGTACTCGTGTCCTGTGTACATGGGAGGGCCCCTTGGCACCGCTAAGCTGCAGAGCAGGAACATCGTGATGCATCTGCCTTTACCCACCAAGCTCACCCCCAACACCTGTGTCCAAAGGAGGGTCCATGTGTGCAGCCCACCCCTGTCTTGAGCCCGTCTACCAAAATAAAGTTGTAGTGATTCCATGAAAGATTTCTGAGATATGGGGGTAGAGTAG